TTGAGGGAGACATGAGACATCAATCAATACGTAAGATGTAGGTTGGCTCTTTAGGAGGTAAAATGTGAAGTGGAGGCGTCCGGGTCATAGGTACATTTAAAGGTTTTCTGATTGGCAACTGGTTGAGAGTTATCATCTAAAGACCTGGACTCAGTAGAAGGGAATGTCCGGGTTGCATGAAGGAGTTGTGGAGACCAAGGTGTTATCATGCAGATGAAGCCGGGAATACACTGCAAATGTTTCTTATCAGAGTCCTCTATTAGTCTTAGGGTCTCCGTGCGGATGTTTGTGAGGCCATGTTTGACTTCCGCTTCCCATCAAGGCCTGAACTAGTTTTTCAAGATAACTTAGAAGGCCACAGGCGGAGGGGAGGGTCCATCCGTTGGCTGCAGGGCTTAGAATTTTATTTTTGGTTCATAACGAGGAGGGCAGGGACAGAAGCCACCGTCTCTGCTCCCCAGCGCTGGCCCTCACTCGGAAAGCAGGCTCTCCCCTCGCATCGTCTTTTAACAAATTCCTGCTCTCTCGGCCCCCGTCGCTGCCATCTGGGCTCTCCTTTCCGCGCTTCATTAGGCGCTGCCGCGGCAGGGGCTGAGGGCCTCAGGGGACGGTCGCCTCCCTGCCGGGACGCCCCGGCCCTGGCCCGCACTGTGGGGCGCAGTCACCCAGCCGTCGCCGCGTAGCCAGGAGCCCGGCTGAGCGCGTTCGCTGCAGGAGCCATCCTCAGCTGGGCCCTACTTAACTTTCCGCAACTCCAGTCCCCGCAGCCAGTCGGGGACCCCGCCTCCCTCTCCTTCCTTCTCCCTCTCACTTCTTCACCCCTTCTCTCCCCTCCCTCCTCCGCCCCCGCCCCCGCCCCCGCCCCCGCCCCCGGCCACAGCATCCGACGTGGCGCGGCCGGCTGCGCACGCACCGTATGCTTGGCTCGCGGCCCAGCAGGGCGGGCGGGCCGCGGTGACGTCAGTGCGCATGCCGTCGGTGGGCTCGGCTGCGCCACGTCGGCGCGCGGCGGCCGCGCCCCCTTAACGGCAGTGGCACTCACCCGGCTCGCGCGGCCCCGGCGCCCCACGCGCGCGCGTCGTTCTCCCGCCCGCTCGCTCCCCGGCGCTCACACCTGAGCTCACTCGCGCACGCCCGCCCGGCCCGAGAACCGCGCCGCCGCCTCGGCCCCGCGGAAGCCCCGCCGCGTCATGTCTTCGCCTCCCGAAGGGAAACTAGAGACTAAAGCTGGACACCCGCCCGCCGGTACTGACTCTTTTCCTCTCTCTCCACGCGCGCATTAATCCCACACTCTCTGTTTTCATTTCAGTGAAAGCTGGTGGAATGCGAATTGTGCAGAAACACCCACATACAGGAGACACCAAAGAAGAGAAAGACAAGGATGACCAGGAATGGGAAAGCCCCAGGTGGGATGATGCTAGCGACTCTTGAGCATGTTTTAAATCTGCCTTTTCCCTTCTTTTTTTCCAGTCCACCTAAACCCACTGTGTTCATCTCTGGGGTCATCGCCCGGGTAAGTCTGGGAGTGTCTGCGGTGGGTTTGAGGATTAACCTGAGCTTTCCGTGTTTCCTGACAGGGTGACAAAGATTTCCCCCCGGCGGCTGCGCAGGTGGCTCACCAGAAGCCGCATGCCTCCATGGACAAGCATCCTTCCCCAAGAACCCAGCACATCCAGCAGCCACGCAAGTGAGCCTGGAGTCCACCAGCCTGCCCCATGGCCCCGGCTCTGCTGCACTTGGTATTTCCCTGACAGAGAGAACCAGCAGTTTCGCCCAAATCCTACTCTGCTGGGAAATCTAAGGCAAAACCAAGTGCTCTGTCCTTTGCCTTACATTTCCATATTTAAAACTAGAAACAGCTCCAGCCCAAACCTTGTTTATGGGGAGTCTGGTTGGATGTCATTTGAGGATCATTGTGCCCCTAGAGGTGCCATTAGCAGAATTTGCCAAGATCCGAGAAAAATTTTAGCTTTAGTTCTATTTCAGCAGTCACCTGACGTCCTTGTCTATGGTCTTAAAAACAAGAAGGCACACATTTGAGAAGATGAGATTAAGGTTAGGAGAAAACCTCAGTCATTGCATGCTTTTTAGTATGGGCCAATAAAATCTCAACACCTGTGGGAGAGTAAGAACTAAGGGAATGAGTTTGGGCGGCCCCTCATAAAGGACCTTAGAGGCAGGGAACAGCAATGCCAAATTTCCCTCTCTCGTGAGATGGGGGATCCTGTGCAGGCTGATGAGGCACCCATGAGAAAAGCCGAAAAAGCATGCATCTTAGAAATAGCCCCTCAATTCCAGGAGTCAACATGCCAAAGAATGAGGCTGGAGACAGGTAGCTCCGAGGGAGGACTTCTGGCATGAGATCTCGGCACGGCAAGCCCAGCATCGCCTCAGCCCAGACAGGCTCCACCAGGAGATCAAGCAAGGGCTGCCTTTCAGGAGTCACCTCCTGAGCCACTTCAGAGTTCTGGAAGTGACCACGGACCAGGGTGGAGGAATAGACTTCTAGTTCATTCTGGGACACTTGAGCCAGAGAGTTGAAAGCTTGGAAAGACCAGATAAGAAACCTGCCCTTTGTCTCCCTAGGGACATGAGACACCACATTCCATTTGTGCTAGAAAAACCTATCCACTGATGAGTCTAACTGTTCCAAACGCCTCCCACCTGGTGTGCACAGCTGCCTGGGTCCATTGTCACTTGGGTGCATCAGGTTGTCCTCCGATTTTTAGATGAGTTTCCTGTCTAGAGATGTCCTAGTCTGCTCACTGGCTGGTGGCAGTAGGGTACCCTGCGTCCTCGAAAAGCCAGAGGGTTCACCTAGTCAGACGAAACTCCAGAACAGTGCTTGTGGAGGGCCTGACTGTCCTGCTCACCCACAGCCGATCTGCTGCAGGTCAGCAACTGTGTCGTGAGCAGCTGCCAACCACCAGCCTTTCTGGTGCTGTTCTCCAGTTCACGTCTGCCAGCTGGTGAGGGCAGAGGCAGACCTGGTCAGACCCAGCGCCCCTCCTCCCTGAGGGAGCATGGCACAGCCTCACACTTGAAAGACGGTGTTTGGTTTCCCATCTAATCAACTTAAGGGAAGCCGGCATGTACCCTTCAAGGCCCTGTCACCACCTATTTCCTGATCAGTTGGTATAAACTGAGGGTGGCTTTTAGAGACCCAGACTTGGTTGGCAGCGCTGCCATGGAACACCCCAGCAAGCACCTCCCAGCCTGCCTTTCGGAGCAGCACCCAGGAGGGGATGCCGCGCTCCAGCAACACCAGGTCAGGCCTGTGCAGACCCCTGCCCTGCCGCTGCAGAAATCCAGAAGCATCCTTAATGCTTCTCAGTCTTCAGCCAGAGGGAGGGCTGTTATTTCCAGAGGTGCGCTTTTTATGTACTTTTAGCTAGATGTGGCATGCATCTGTGAGCTTTAGATCATTAAATCCAAAATGTTTGCCTAAATGAGTTTATCAGTTGTTAACTTCAAGAATATTAAATGATTTATAATAAAGCTCCTGCATTTCTCTCCAGCTTTGTTTTTTCTTATAGATCAGAGATTCCC